GTAAATTCATGGTGGCAGATACAATGTTGTCTCATTTTTAGGGCAAATGTTATACATTTATTGAAATGCTTTCAGTTGTTTCCCCTGAAGTGCTATAATTACTTCATTTTTAAGAAAATATCTGCAGCTGGGCTCGGTAGTGTACGCCTGTGATCCTAGCACGTTGGGAGGCCTAGGCAGGCGGATCACTTGAGGTCAGGAGTTCGAGACCAGGCTGGCCAACATGGTGAAACCCCGTCTCTACTAAAACTACAAAAAATAGCCGGTCGTGGTGACAGGCGCCTGTAATCCCAGCTACTTGGAGGCTGACGCAGGAGAATCGCTTGAACCTGGGAGGCGGAGGTTGCAGTGAGCCGGGATCATGCCACCGCACTCCAGCCTGGGCGACGGAGCACGACACTGTCTCAAAGCAAAAAGCAGCCAGTCTTGCAACTCAAACAGCTGCGATTTATTAAATGATCTAATTAAATACAATTTAATTTTATTTCTTATTACTGTTAACACCCGAGGACCAAAACTGTGCTCCCGCTGGGACAGGGTCCAGGGCTTGCATATGGGATGGGTCAGGGCGGCCGAGAACGCCAGCCCATCCGTCTCCCGGGGCTCATGCTCGCACTTAAATTTTCTCAGAAAAGCCGAAAGCCGTGATTCCGATCTACGAAGGCGATTACCACCCTGAGCCCCTGACCGTAGAGGTGCAGATCCAGCTGAACCAGTGCCGCTCGGCGGAGGAGGCTCTGCGCATGTTCGCCGTGTAGGGCGTGGGCAGTAAAGGCTGTTCCCAGCACTCCCGCCTCCGCTTCTGTCCCGCCGCACGCGTCGGGGGGCGGGTGTGGCGCCGGCGTCCTGGGGAGGAGGAGCAGCCTCTGCCCGACCCGGCTCGTGCGGACCCCAGGACCGGGCGCGGGACGCGTGCGTCCAGCCTCCGGCGCTGCGGAGACCCGCGGCTGGGTCCGGGGAGGCCCCAAACCCGCCCCCGCCAGAACCCCGCCCCAAATTCCCACCTCCTCCAGAAGCCCCGCCCACTCCCGAGCCCCGAGAGCTCCGCGCACCTGGGCGCCATCCGCCCTGGCTCCGCTGCACGAGCTCCACGCCCGTACCCCGGCGTCACGCTCAGGTAGGTTGGGGGCCGGGACGCCGCTGCTGTGACACCGCCGCCCGCCCGGGCCTCTCGTCCACAGCCCGCGGTGCTCGCACACCTGAGACTCATCTCGCTTCGACCCCGCCGCCGCCGCCGCCCGGCATCCTGAGCACGGAGACAGTCTCCAGCTGCCGTTCATGCTTCCTCCCCAGCCTTCCGCAGCCCACCAGGGAAGGGGCGGTAGGAGTGGCCTTTTACCAAAGGTCAGATTCTTTCACCGCCTCTGCCAGACCCCCTTGTCCCCCACCCCCGCATAGATCTCCAGGGGGCTCAGAAAACTCTGGCCGGTGGCTCACGCCTGTAGTCCCAACGCTTTGGGAGGCCAAGGCGGGAGGATCGCTTGAGGCCAGGAGTTCCAGACCAGCCCAGGCAACAAAAGATACCACATCTCTACAAAAAATAAATTAGCCGGGCCCTGCACGCCTGTAGTCCCAGCTACTGGGGAGGCCGAGGCCGGAGGATCGCTTGAACCCAGGAGTTCCAGGCTGCAGTGAGCTATAATTGTGCCACTGCACTAGAGTCTGGGTGACAGAGACACTGTCTCAAAAAAAACCAACAAAACCCTTAGCTCTTTCACTAGCCGGGCTGGCCTCTTCCTACTGTAAACCTGCTGGGCCCCCGTCTCCCTTCTTTCTCCCCTCTCTCCTGCCCTGGAGCTGCCTGACTCTGCCCACGGCCTGCAGAGACCCCAGGTCTTCACGCAAGGTGCCATTCCTCACTCAGTTCTTGCTCAAACGTCCCTCCATCAAGGAGGGCTTTTTAGCTACCCTTGGCTATGGGATCCGTCCTCCGCGTCAGCCAATTCTCTGCATTAGACTGTAACTTCTCAACATACCTGGTTCCTATGCGTTTTGTGCTCCCCTCTGAGAGGGCAGCGACCCTGTCTTGCTTGCCACTGCATCCCTAGCACCTAGCAGTTGCTTTTCTGGTGACGGCGGCTGTGGCAGTGGCCAATGCGGCAGACTGGTCAGAAGTGAAGGGACAGGATGACTTGGCAGTGGAGGTCAAGGGGAGGGGACTGGGGCAGAGGGAGACACCAGAGGGACAAAAATGAGAAACTGAAGACAGGCTTTGCTACGTGGAGCTCGGGCAGGCCACACTGGTGGATTCTGTCTCCTCATCCTTCTTTTCAGGTCCCTGGGAGAAATCAGCACTTAGAACGTGGTGGGAAGGCGGGGCGGGGTGCCTCGGAAGCCATCCCTGATACAAGTCCCCAGCTTTCCTGCTTCCCCTCTTGTGGTGTGTGGCTTTGTCTCCCTCCCTCCCTCCTGGAAGCCCCGACCTCTGAGGCAGGTGTAAAGGGTGTGTGCTTTGGTGGCCACGGCCACCCTGTGGTGCTGGTTCTCCTCCGAGGGAAGCAGTGCACTCCTGGTCATCTTGGAGACGCCCAACACAGGACCCCACAGGCACCAAGCTTTTTTTGGGAAATGGTTTCACTTCCCACTTGAAAAGCCCTGAATGTCAGTTCCACACTTAGTGAATTTGATCCAAGCTAAACTGAGTCTGTGCCTAAAACTCATCAGGTGCTCGAGTTTCCTGGAAGAATGGCTGGGAACGTTTATGGTGTCAGCTGTAAAGTGGCTGCAAGTCCTTTTGGGAAAAACAGACCCAGGAGTCCTCAGATGATGGCAGAGGAGGGCAAGGGCTGGCAAAGCAGCTGTGCTTAGCCCATCCTCAGGGGAGGGAGGACTCTGGAAAGAGCCTGAGGATACGCTGAGAATAAAAAGTCCAGAGGCCAGCAGGGACTTAGCGGCTGGGGTGCAGGTTAACTCCTGCCCAACTCTTGGGGACAGGGACCCGGGGCTGGGCCCTGCTCAGGTGGCTCTCTCCTTGCAGGGACCGGCGATGCTCTGCAGGCTGTGCTGGCTGGTCTCGTACAGCTTGGCTGTGCTGTTGCTCGGCTGCCTGCTCTTCCTGAGGAAGGCGGCCAAGCCCGCAGGAGACCCCACGGCCCACCAGCCTTTCTGGGCTCCCCCAACACCCCGTCACAGCCGGTGTCCACCCAACCACACAGTGTCTAGCGCCTCTCTGTCCCTGCCTAGCCGTCACCGTCTCTTCTTGACCTATCGTCACTGCCGAAATTTCTCTATCTTGCTGGAGCCTTCAGGCTGTTCCAAGGATACCTTCTTGCTCCTGGCCATCAAGTCACAGCCTGGTCACGTGGAGCGACGTGCGGCTATCCGCAGCACGTGGGGCAGGGTGGGGGGATGGGCTAGGGGCCGGCAGCTGAAGCTGGTGTTCCTCCTAGGGGTGGCAGGATCCGCTCCCCCAGCCCAGCTGCTGGCCTATGAGAGTAGGGAGTTTGATGACATCCTCCAGTGGGACTTCACTGAGGACTTCTTCAACCTGACGCTCAAGGAGCTGCACCTGCAGCGCTGGGTGGTGGCTGCCTGCCCCCAGGCCCATTTCATGCTAAAGGGAGATGACGATGTCTTTGTCCACGTCCCCAACGTGTTAGAGTTCCTGGATGGCTGGGACCCAGCCCAGGACCTCCTGGTGGGAGATGTCATCCGCCAAGCCCTGCCCAACAGGAACACTAAGGTCAAATACTTCATCCCACCCTCAATGTACAGGGCCACCCACTACCCACCCTATGCTGGTGGGGGAGGATATGTCATGTCCAGAGCCACAGTGCGGCGCCTCCAGGCTATCATGGAAGATGCTGAACTCTTCCCCATTGATGATGTCTTTGTGGGTATGTGCCTGAGGCGGCTGGGGCTGAGCCCTATGCACCATGCTGGCTTCAAGACATTTGGAATCCGGCGGCCCCTGGACCCCTTAGACCCCTGCCTGTATAGGGGGCTCCTGCTGGTTCACCGCCTCAGCCCCCTCGAGATGTGGACCATGTGGGCACTGGTGACAGATGAGGGGCTCAAGTGTGCAGCTGGCCCCATACCCCAGCGCTGAAGGGTGGGTTGGGCAACAGCCTGAGAGTGGACTCAGTGTTGATTCTCTATCGTGATGCGAAATTGATGCCTGCTGCTCTACAGAAAATGCCAACTTGGTTTTTTAACTCCTCTCACCCTGTTAGCTCTGATTAAAAACACTGCAACCCAGCTAACTTGTCCAGCATATGTTGAATGGGAGC